CCCAGCTACTCTGGAGGCGGAGGCACGAGAAGTGCTTGAACATGGGAGGCAGAGGTTGCAGTGAGCCGAGATTGAGCCATTACAATCCAGTCTGGGCAACAAGAGTGAAGCTCTGTCTCAAAAAATAAAAAAATAAAAAATAAAAAACAAAAACAAAGAGCCTCTTTTCCCTCTCCCTGCCACAGAGTTGTCTTCAGTAATTTCATTCCCTTTTTTCCTGAGGGTTCACTGGGTTTCTGGGTCCCAGAAGGGGAAGTTCTCTTCAAGGTACAGAAACCACAACTCCACAGAGAACCGCAGAGACGGCAGCATGACCAGACCCTGGCCAGGTTTGGGGAGGCTGCTGGGCTGAGACTTGGGCTGAACTTCCGCTGCAGGTCGACTTATTCCCATCAGCACCAAAGCTGCTGGAGGGGGTCATCCAAAAGCAAAGGAAGCAGGGGTGCAGCTTGGAGGCTGTTTCAGAAGGTCCCACTGAGCCAAGGACTCAAGGCCTGGCCACAGCCCTCCCAAGCGAGGCCCAGATCATATTTCACCATGCTCAGAAAACCTTGTCTACTCATTTCAGTCCACAGTGATTTTGCTTTCTTTAGGATCTCTCTTGAACTGTCCAACCCAGAGAGTTTCAAATCGGAATGGATTCCAATGATGGAGCTAAATCAGGCCCCACCTCAGTTTTTGAATTACAATCAATAGGGCTGGGTCCCAGCAACTGTATCTTAATGTTCCTCCATGTGATCCTCATGCTGAAAGGCTGGTATTTGCAAATCCCTTTTTTTGGGGAGTGGTTTTTTTTTTAGAGAGAGGCCTCACTCTGATGCCCAGCCTGGAATGCAGTGGTGGATCACAGCTCACTGCAGCCTTGAACCCCTGGCCGCAAGAAATCCTCCCACCTTAGCCAACCAAAGTGTTGGGATTGCAGGAGTGGCCACTGTGTCTGGCCAGGAAAGCCCTTCTGTTTCACTTGAATGATATTTCTGCAGCATACCTACAGCCATTGTTGTATTCAACTGCATCACTGCGGAGAAAAAAAAGGTGAGAGGTGACTGTTTTGCTTTTTTCTGAACATATCAGACCAAACCTGGGCTGTTTAGCCATTTTTTTTTTTTTTTTTTTTTTTTTTTTGCGATGGTGTCTCGCTCTGTCACCCAGGCTGGAGTGCAGTGATGCAATCTCGGCTCACTGCAACCTCTGCCTTCCAGGTTCAAGCGATTCTCCTGCCTCGGCCTCCTAAGTAGCTGGGATTACAGATGTGCACCCCCACGCCCAGCTCATTTTTTCTGTATTTTTAGTAGAGACGGATTTAAACATGTTGGACAGGCTGGTCTCGAACTTCTGACCTCTGGTGATCTGTCTGCCTCTGCTTCTTAAAGTGGTAGGATTACAGGCATGAGCCACCGCGCCTGGTTTGCCAATTTTTTGACAACATATCAACATCATTTACGATGGGCATGGCCTCAGTGTAGTGTGTCTAGACAAGGTGGCCGGAAGAGAGAGGAATATGCAAACCAGGCTTGAAGATGGGTTAAATCAGAGATTTTCATTCCACAAAAGAGAAATTTTAATGGGGTCAGAACATTGATCTTCTAATATTTGAAAGCCTGTTAACTAGGAGAGAGAGAGCAAACGATTTTGTTGTAGAAGGACCCACCCAGCTCTGACGGTTTAAAGCATCATGAATGCGAATTTGAACTCCAGAAAAGCAGAGCTTCCTAACAATGGGACTTCCACAGCAATGGGATCTGCTTCCTCTTTCAGTGTGTGCCTTTTCTATGAGCGAGAGACTCCTAGGAAAGCAGCAGCCCATTAGGAAAACGTGTGGGAACTCACTCGCAGGTTCTTTATTTTTTTTGAGATGGAGTTTTGCTCGTTGCCCAGACTGGAGCACAATGGTGCGATCTTGGCTCCCTGCAACCTGCGCACCATGAGTTCAAGTGATTCTCCAGCTCCCTCTCCTGAGTAGCTGCGATTACAGGCATCCACCACCATGCCTGGCTAATTTTTTGTATTTTTAGTAGAGATGGGGTTTCACCATGTTGTCCAAGCTGGTCTCAAACTCCTGACGTCAAGTGATCCACCCACTTTGGCCTCCCAAAGTGCTGGGATTACAGGCATGAGCCACTGAGCCCAGCCGGGAACCCACAGGTTTTTTGGATGGTCTCTGAATGTCATGTAACTCTTTTATTTTTTATCAAAAAAAATTTTTTTGACACAATATCTTGCTGTGTTGCCCAGACGGGAGTGCAGTGGCAAGATCATGGCTCACTGCAGCTTCTAACTCCTGGGCTCAAGTGATCTTCCTGTCACGAGTCTCCCAAGTAGTTGGAACACAGGTGCCAGCCACCACACCTGGCTAATTTGGTTTGGTTTTGTTTTTTTAGAGATGGGCTCTTACTATGTTGCCTATACTGGTCTTGAACTGCTGGCCTCAGGCAATCTTCCTCCCTTGGCCACCCAAAGTGCTGGGATTACAAGCATGAGCCACTGTGCACAGCTGAAATTTTCGACTTAGTCTTTTTGTACATGTGATATTTTATTCATAGAATCCATAAATGGAAGGGAAATTTCTGAGTTCAGAGCAATACATATGATACAAAACTTGATATATAGACTAGAGTTTCTTAGCCGAACTGGAGGGGCTGGCTTAGGTAATCCATGGATTCCCTGAAATTGGGGACACCATTGGAAATATGTGTGAGCTCAGGGGCAGTTTCCTATGATTTTTAGGCCTCAAAATGTCTCTTGGACTCAAAATTGCCTTAGGGCAGAGGACGTGTGTACCCCCAGTATAGAATCTCGGACAGTGAATGTGAGTAAACATTCGGCAGAAAAGCTCTGCCAAACTGAGTGCTCTGATGTGACTTTTTCATCAAGTCAGTATTCCTGGGATCTCTTGTACATGATAATCTCACTCTTGTACATGATAATCTCACTCTTGTACATGATAATCTCACTCTTATAAGGTTTCATCGTTTCTGCTTACCCTAGTTTTCTTTCCCACTCTGTTCCCTCTCCCACCAGACTGGACTCTGAAATGGGCATGTACAGAGACAAAGAGACCCCAACATGCTTCAGGCTTTGAGTGGAGAGGACACAGCCTCTGCTGGGACAGGGAACAGAGGGATGTGGAGTCCCTGAAGATGCTTTTGGACAATGGTCTGAGGTTGGGACAGTGGCAGGAGATACCATTCACCCAGGATCTCCAGGACAAGAGATCAGCCTGGCAGTTACATGTGTTTTTTTTCAAACTGGTTGCCAGGTTGGCATGAGCGATGACATCAGAGATTCCGACCATCCTGATTGGAGGGACCGGACTCCGTGGTGCCTGGAGATCAGTTGGACAACAGTATCTTCTCAGAGCTGTTCTCCACTCCTGACTTCTCCTAGGCTTGAGAATTGATAACATACTCTTCTGGATCCTAGCAGTGATCAGAAGAAGGCCATGGACAGAACGGAGACTAGGTTCCGTAAGAGGGGACAGATTACGGAAAAGATCACGACCAGCCGTCAACCGCAACCCCAGAATGAGCAGAGTCCCCAGCGGAGCACCTCGGGGTACCCCCTCCAGGAGGTGGTGGATGATGAAGTGTTGGGACCATCAGGTGAGGGGACTGGTGGAAGAAGAGGTGGGATAGCATTACACGGTGGCCTGGTTTCTTTACTCAGCCCCTGGGGTAGATCCCAGCCCCCCATGTAGGTCCCTTGGCTGGAAAAGGAAGAGGGAGTGGTCAGATGAATCTGCGGAGGAGCCGGAGAAGGAGCTCGCCCCTGAACCTGAGGAGACCTGGGTAGTGGAGATGCTGTGTGGGCTCAAGATGAAGCTGAAGCAACAGCGAGTGTCACCCATCCTCCCTGAGCACCACAAGGGCTTCAACAGTCAGCTTGGTAGGAGGACACCCCAGAGAGCACCTCCAATCGCATTACACCATGGCCTGGTTTCTTTACTCAGCCCCTGGGGTAGATCCCAGCCCCCCGCATAGGTCCTTTTGCTGGAAAAGGAAGATGGAGTGGTGGGACGAATCTGAGGAGTCGTTGGAGGAGGAGCCACGGAAGGTGCTCGCCCCTGAGCCTGAGGAGATCTGGGTGGCGGAGATGCTGTGTGGCCTCAAGATGAAGCTGAAGCGACGGCGAGTGTCGCTCGTGCTCCCTGAGCACCACGAGGCCTTCAACAGGCTGCTTGGTAGGAGGACACCCCAGAGAGCACCTCCAATCTTCTCACACTGACATCTGCTCTCTAATCACAGAGGATCCTGTCATTAAAAGATTCCTGGCCTGGGACAAAGATCTGAGGGTGTCGGACAAGGTAAGGTTGTTCTCCATGTAACTGTTCCTGTTTCTCCCTCTCTGTGTTCCTTTCTCTCCATCAGTATCTCCTGGCTATGGTCATAGCGTATTTCAGCCGGGCCGGCTTCCCCTCCTGGCAATACCAACGCATTCATTTCTTCCTGGCTCTGTGAGTGGTTTGCTGCCTCCTATCCATCAATACCCCTGAGCAGCAACCTGATTTCTGTCCTCAGCTACCTGGCCAATGACATGGAGGAGGACGACGAGGACTCCAAACAAAACATCTTCCACTTCCTGTATGGGAAGAACCGCTCTCGCATACCCTTGCTCCGTAAGCGTTGGTTCCAGTTAGGCCGTTCCATGAACCCGAGGGCCAGGAAGAAGCGCTCTCGCATACCCTTGCTCCGTAAGCGTCGGTTCCAGTTAGGCCGTTCCATGAACCCGAGGGCCAGGAAGAACCGCTCTCGCATACCCTTGCTCCGTAAGCGTCGGTTCCAGTTAGGCCGTTCCATGAACCTGAGGGCCAGGAAGAACCGCTCTCAGATAGTCCTGTTCCAGAAACGTCGGTTCCAGTTCTTCTGTTCCATGAGCGGCAGGGCTTGGGTTTCCCCGGAGGAGTTGGAGGAGGTAGGTGGGGCCTGGGGAGGTGGAGGAGGTGGCCCGTCTTCTCAAAGGGCGTTTGTTTTTCCAGATCCAGGCTTATGACCCAGAGCACTGGGTGTGGGCGCGAGATCGCGCTCACCTTTCCTAGAGCTCCAGGGACCGTGGAGGCCTGAGGTCATCGGCCTGAGAGAAGGTACATCTGCATCCTCCGGGGTAAAGGCAGAATTGAAGTGTGACATTGTCTCTCTCACTTCCAGAACACCGGACCCAGGGGAGATGTGGATTTTCAGCAGGAACTTTATTCCAATGCTAATGGCAGACACCAGGAAGGAGGAGAGGAACCATTTGTGCAGATCATCTAGAAGAACCTGGACCATTCTTGATGGAGCTGAATACAGTGATCACGTTGTCCTCCTAGGAGCAGGGGTGGGGGGAGGGGGGTGGGGTCCTTCTAGGAGTCCTTGGAGAAAAGTAAGAAACCAGGAGTGTT